CCTCAGACCTAGGAGTCCAGGTCCTCAACCCCCTCCTCCATCAGGCCCAGGAGTCCGGGTCCCGTGTAGAAAATGAAATCATTTCTGGAACCCACCCCTGCCTTGACCCCACCCAGCTGCCCCATCAATGCCCCATTGACAGGTCAGACACAAGTGCTTGGAGAGGGGTGTCCAGGGGATCAGATGCTGGGGTCTAGTTTGGGGAAAGAATGAGACAATGAGATTCCAGAACGATGCAGTGTGGGATGACCTCAGACTCAGAGGGGCGGGAAGCAGGTGCTGGAGCAACTGGGAAGAGAGGCCTTGAGGGGGTGGGGAGGCCTCAGTTCTGCCGGAAAACTTCAGATGGGTGGGGGAGGCTGAGGCCTGGACTCCTGGGTCTGAGGGAGGAGGGACTGGGGCCTGGACTCCTGGGTCTGAGGGAGGAGGGGCTGGGGCCTGGACTCCTGGGTCTGAGGGAGGAGGGGCTGGGGGTCTGGACTCCTAGGTCTGAGGGAGGAGGGGCTGGAGACCTGAATTCCTGGGTCTGAGGGAGGAGGGGCTGGAGACCTAGACTCCTGGGTCTGAGGGAGGAGGGGCTGGGGTCTAGACTCCTGGGTCTGAGGGAGGAGGCACTGGGGGACTGGATTCCTGGGTCTGAGGGAGGGAAAGCTGGGGGCCTGGATTCCTGGGTCTGAGGGAAGAAGAGCTGGGGGCCTGGACTCCTGGGTCTGAGGGAGGAGGGGCTGGGGCCTGGACTCCTGGGTCTGAGGGAGGAGGCACTGGGAGACTGGATTCCTGGGTCTGAGGGAGGAGGCGCTGGGGGCCTGGACTCCTGAGTCTGAGGGAGGAGGAGGGGCTGGGGCCTGGACTCCTGGGTCTGAAGGAGGAGGGCTCAACTCTTGGGTCAGGGTATTCACCTGACCACAGCCAGTTCCAGGAGTCATCACACGATGTCGCTCTGCTCCCAGTGGGGGCAGAAGGGGCGGGCCCAGGGGCGGGGCCTTACGACCCCCAAAGTCGGGGCGGGGTCTTGCTCCTAGGCAGGCCTCTGCTGGCATGAGCCCTAAGTGCCGGGCACTGACCACAGCCGGCGGCCGGAGGGTCAGGAGGGCCTTGGAGGAGGTGAGGTCTGGAGGTCTGAGCCCAGGTTGGGACTGAGCCTGGGCACCCCTCTCTGTTCTCGCAGAGATGCCCGGCAAACAGTCTGAGGAAGGGCCGGCGGAGGCAGGGGCTTCGGAGGACAGCGAGGAGGAGGGTCTGGGCGGCCTGACATTAGAGGAGCTCCAGCAGGGCCAGGAGGCTGCCCGCGCGCTGGAGGACATGATGACGCTGAGTGCTCAGACCCTGGTCCGAGCCGAGGTGGACGAGCTCTACGAGGAAGTGCGTCCCCTGGGCCAGGGTTGCTATGGCCGCGTCCTTCTGGTCACCCATCGTCAGAAAGGTACGAGGCTGTGGGGCCAGAGGTGGCAGGGTCACGCCTCCCATACCTGTCCCTGCTGCCCCAGGCACACCCCTGGCACTGAAGCAGCTCCCGAAACCCCGCACGTCCCTCCGTGGCTTCCTGTACGAGTTCTGTGTGGGGCTCTCGCTGGGCGCGCACTCAGCCATCGTGACGGCCTACGGCATTGGCATCGAGTCGGCACACTCCTACAGCTTCCTGACGGAGCCCGTCCTGCACGGGGACCTCATGGCCTTCATCCAGCCCAAGGTGCGTAGGCAGACCCCAGGCCGCCTCCGAGTGCCTCACCGGCCTCCCAGGAACGTCCTGAGCAGCCTGGGCCGCAGGAGCCACAGCCACTGCGTTGGGCCTCCCTGGGCCTCCCCTACCCCCCGGAGGCCCCTCGTGGGGCCCACAGGACTCGTGGAGTTGTTAGGCCTCTTTGGAGTTCATAGACATCACAGAACTCACACGATACACCATGGAGACTCACCAGGCAGCCCCAGGTCACACTGGACCCCAATCAAGTCACAGGCCCTACAGGGTCACCCGAGGCCCCGCTTAACCTACAGGTCCTACAGGGTCACCCCAGACCCCACTAAACCCACAGGCCTCACAGGTCACACTAGGCCACACTAAACCCACAGGCCTCCTAGGCCACACTAAACCCGCAGGCCTCACAGGTCACACTAGGCCTCACAGGGCCAACTATTCACCGTCTTCCTTACCGGCCTCCTTGGCGTCCTGGGCCTGCTTCCTGGGTCTCGGTTGCCTTCCGTGGCCCCGGGGCACTGGGCCCTGACCCCTCTCCCCGCAGGTGGGCCTCCCGCAGCCCGCGGTGCACCGCTGCGCCGCCCAGCTGGCCTCCGCCCTGGAGTACATCCACGCCCGCGGCCTGGTGTACCGGGACCTGAAGCCGGAGAACGTCCTGGTGTGCGACCCGGCCTGCCGGCGCTTCAAGCTGACCGACTTCGGCCACACGAGGCCTCGCGGGACGCTGCTGCGCCTGGCCGGGCCGCCCATCCCCTACACGGCCCCCGAGCTCTGCGCGCCCCCGCCGCTCCCCGAGGGCCTGCCCATTCAGCCCGCCCTGGACGCCTGGGCGCTGGGCGTCCTGCTCTTCTGCCTCCTCACGGGCTACTTCCCCTGGGACCGGCCCCTGGCCGAGGCCGACCCCTTCTACGAGGACTTCCTCATCTGGCAGGCGTCGGGCCAGCCCCGGGACCGCCCTCAGCCCTGGTTCGGCCTGGCCGCCGCGGCCGACGCGCTTCTGCGGGGGCTGCTGGACCCTCACCCCCGAAGGAGGAGCGCTGTGATCGCCATCAGGGAGCACCTGGGGCGCCCCTGGAGGCAGCGGGAGGGCGAGGCGGAGGCAGTGGGAGCGGTGGAAGAGGAGGCTGGGCAGTGAGGAGGCCCCGGGGGATGCAGAAAGGGAAGCCGCCCCACCCGAGGCCCCCAAGGCCAACGGCTTTTGGTGTCTCCTCGGTGTGTTTTCATCCATGGGGCTTGGGATTCCCCTCGGCGTCCTCCTCCTCTCTCCTCTCTGCAGGCTGCATTCCTCCCTTGGTCCATGAGGGCCTCAGACCTCTGCATGTCCCTCCATACCTGCCGCCACCTTCCCCAGGGTCTCAGACCTCCGCGTGGCTCTCGGTACCTGCCGCCACCTTCCCCAGGGCCTCTGCACTTGCTGTTTGCTCAGGGCACTTTAGGCTCATCCCCTCACCCCTCGCATTTTTATTTTTTTTGAGACAGGGTCTCGCTCTGTCTCCCAGGCTGGAGTGCAGTGGTGCTATCTCTGCTCACTGCAGTCTCAAAATCCACAGCTCAAGCAATCTTCCTGCCTCAGCCTCCTGAGTAGCTGGGACTACAGGCATGCGCCACCACGCTAGGCTAATTTTTAACTTTTTTTAGAGATGGAGGGGTCTTGCTATGTTGCCCAGGTGGGTGTCAACTCCTGGCCTCAAACAATCCTCCTGCCTCAGCCTCCTGAGTAGCTGGGACTACAGGCATGCGCCACCACGCTAGGCTAATTTTTAACTTTTTAAAAAGATGGTTGGGGGCGGGTCTTGCTGTGTTGCTCAGGCTAGTCTCAAATTCCTGGCCTGGAGCGAGTCTCCCACCTCGGCCTCCCGCAGTGCTGGGATTACAGCTGCGCGTTGTAAATGCTTACTGTCTGCCTCCTCATCCCCCCACTCTGCTGTTGCTCTAGGACGTGTATCCTCTTCTAACTGCATGGCTTATTTTTTGTGGTTATTTTGTGAGCTCCTGGAGTCGGGGGTCTTTGCCGCCTTCCGTCTGCTGACAGACCCCATGTACTCAGCGATGGCCTGCAGCAGGGATCAGGAAATGTCTGTTAAATAAATTAGCCTGTCTGGTGTGGCGCAGCCTCCCCTCCGTCCCTGTCCTCCCGCCGTCCTCTCTCCTTCTCTCCGGCCGGGTCTCCCTCCCACCTGGCACCACCCTCTCTGTGATGTGTTTTGCCTTCTCTCGCCCCAGCCACTCTGCAAATAAACTCCATCTGGCGCTCAGATCCCAGTGCTGCTGCGAGTCTGTCTGCTCGGG